GCAGGAAAGGGGGAAACCCCCGAGGGTTCCTACCTTACAGTCTTCAGGACAGGATTTCACCGAGTACTCCTCCGACTGTAAATATTTGTGGAGCACGCTTTCAAACTCTTCGTATTTCTCCTGAGCATGGTGGTCATAGTCCTGGTAAGCCTCGACGCACTGCCTGCAAGTGGTCATCTCGCCGCCTTCCTTGAGCACCACATCCAGACTGCAGTTCAAAGTGTTGGGACTGGACAACCCCGAGAACAACTCCCAAAGTGTGTAGGAATTACAAAACGAAAGGTAAAAATCCGACAAGTTCCAGAGCGGAGTGGGATGCTTGCTCCTCACCTCCTGCCCGTCCCCCCCGGCCGCCCCCCGACTCCAGTTCCTGGCGCACACCGCGTCCGCATTCTCCACCGTGAAGCACTGGCCCGAGGACGCGCCCTGGGGGTAACAAGTCTCCAGGCGCCACACGGGCTTGGCAGAGTTTCCTAGAAAAAGAGCCTTGCCCCGGTCGTCTTTGCCTCGGTTGCCCTTGCCGCCGCCGCCGCCGCCGTCTCCCGGGGAGGGGGGCAGGGTGGGGGACGAGGAGGCGGAGAGGAGTCTGTGTGCCTGGGCGGCGGGCGAGGACTCCCCCATGCTCGCCAGGAGCGCGGGCCAGGAGGGCTCCTGCTGCCGCCGCTGCTGCTGCTGCTGCTGCCGCTGCCTCTGCTGCTGCTGCTGCTGCTGCTGCTGCCGCTGCTGCTGCTGGTGCTCCTTGTCCCGGGCCCGGGTCAGCTTGGCCTCGGCGCAGAACCACAAGTGATCAGAGAGCAGGACTGTGAAAAACAAGAGAGATGCCAGAGACAGTCGCCATTTCTGAGCCCTCTCGGAATCGATGAACGGTTTCTCGTTCTCTCGGGGTGCTGCCAACCAGATTTTTAAGCCGTCGTCATACTGCCGACACATCCAAGCACCCCTGGTCATATTTTGGGAACGCACAGCCCTGGCCGACTCCACCGTGAGGGCGCCTGTGCCGGTGTCACCACAATATGCATTGACTTAAAGGGTTTAATTTCCTTATCCCCTCCTCCCGTTTCTTCTCTCTCCTCTCTCTCTTTCTCTCTCTTCCCCTCTCCCTCTCTCCTCTCTCTCTCTCTCCCTCTCCCTCTCTTTTATCTCTCTCTGTCTCTTTTGCCTACATAAATATTACCAGGCTTTGAAGGAAGGTCTGACTTGCTTCCTAATCATCAGCCGACCCCATCCTCTGTAGAGTGGGAAACAATAATGGAGAGAGAGAGAGAGAGAGAGACGGAGGAGGCTGGTGCTGGTGGCCGGCGGCGAGGCTGGGTGCAGGGGGCGATGGTGGAGGTGACAGGGTGGCTGGCGCGGCTCCGGTCACCCAGGCATTGTCAGCGCGCGGGTCCCCATGGCCCCGCGGAGCCCAGCCCGCTCTCCCCTGCCAGGGGCATGCCGCGCCTCCGCTGCCCACTGACGGCGCCCGGAGCGCCTCCCCTCCTCCTCCTCCTCCTCCTCTTCTTCTCCTCCTCTTCCTCCTCCTTCCTTTCCTTCTCCTTCTTCTTCTCCTCCGCCTCCCGCTCCTGCTCCGCGCTGGCTCTCCCAGAGTCCGGAGCCTGGGCTGCCTCCGGCGGGGCGCTCCCTCCCCCCCACCCCCCACCCCGCGCTCTAAGTGCTGCCGCCGCCGCCGCCGCCGCCGCCGCTGCCGCAGGGCCGCCCGCGGGCGCCGCCGCCGGGGCTCCGACTGCTGACGCCGCCTCCCGCGGAGCTCCGGGCCGAATCGCCTGGGCTGGGCCTCCCGAGAGCCACAGTCATCTTCAGTCCGCGGGCTAAGTTGCCGCCATCTTCGTCCTGGAGAAACACTTTTTTGGGGGGAGCGCTGGCTTTTGCGTCATCTCCTCCCGCGCCGAGCTCGCTCCATCCTGGCGCAGTGGCGCCGGCTCGGCCCGGGAGGAGGGAGAAGGCGCGCGGGGGCGGGCGGCGGCGGGGCCGCGGGGCCCGGGGGCCCCCGCCCGGCTCCCCGGGCTCAGGCGCCTGCTCTTTCCTTTCTGTCCCCCTGTCCACGATATTTTGTTTTAATCACTGAAGAGAAAAATAAAAGTCAGACTGCGGACGGCATGGCCGGTGAGGCTCCTCGCGGCCGCGCCGCCCGCACGCTCTGGCTCCGGGAAGCGTCCGAGTTGCAGGCGCCCGGGCAGAGGTCTCTACTGGTGCGAGGGTCTGGGCAGAGTCCTCTCAACTAAGGACCGAGCCACTTCGGATGGAAGGTGGGGGTCCGCGGAGGAAGCTCGAATTGGCTAGAGGAGGGATGAGGTGACATTTGGTCTCTGAATGCGTCTCGGATCCCGGACCGCGAGATCCATCGCTCCCAGTGCGTGCAGTTATTCCGTCCTGCTGTGTGACACGGGAGAATGGCGCGCACGCCTGTGCACCTGCATCGACCGTGTAGCTGCCTGGGTGACAGCCACCCATTTGTCTATGTTTTCTTTCCTATTCTAAAGTAAACGATTAGAAGTGGCCTCATAGAGTCTTAGGAAGAAACAGTAAGCCCTGTGCCACCCGGGGTCACTGCCTAGCCCTGCCCTCCGCGCGCACCGTCCGCGTCTCCGAGGGCTCCTCCTCGGACCTGGACCCTCTGGAGCGGCTTCGACCCTCCCTCTGCCCCCGCTGCCTGCGTCCAGACCCCCTCCCGGGTGGGCTCCTCCGAGGACCTCCGCAGCCGCGGGCGAGCTGGGTGCCTGCGAGTCGCCGCCGCAGTCTGAGCCTCTGGTGCCCCTTAGCGTTGGCTCTCGGAGTTCTGAGAAGGGAAAGGAGACAGACACTCTGGGAAAATCTGGGGTCACCTCGATTCCGGCTCCTACGCTGGATGCCGTGGGCAAGCATCGGTCTCCTTTGATCTGAAGATCCTGCCCACTCCGCCCCTTGCCCCTGCCAGACCCGCGGGAGCAGCAGGTGGCGTGGGTGCCAGACGCTGCCGGTGCGCACCGAGTGCAGCGCTGCCCCGGCTCGCCCCGGGGGTCGCGTGGGACAGCGGTTTGCGGTGTCGCCCTCTCTGCGGTGCTTTCCAAGGACCCTCATGCCCCGCCCGGGTGCACATTCACCACATGGGTCTTACTAGGTGACCTCTTTCTAAGTAAAATGCATTGAGAAACCAAAGGGATGGGGCATCCGTATCCATTTTCCTTTAAGGAGCGCTGTGGGTGTTGGGGATGCGGGAGAAGTAGGTGTTTTTTAAAGAGAAAATTGCAAAACCTCTTGGGCAGGATTCGACCTACTAGCCTCTTCTGCTGCATAATAAGGTACTGTATACACTAAATTTTACCCCTAAAAATTTTCAGTTCTTACCAACTATAGGTAATGATCATCCAAAAGCCGCGTCCTGTTTGATGGCTGGTTTACTCAAGTGTCATGTAGTGTTTTAAAAGACGATTTGTGTAAGTAGATCATTCTAGTACTTTCGATTTCAGTGTGTTGAATTTCTGAGTAATGTCAGTTTTTCCTCATAATACAGACAAAATTATTATTTATTAACCAGATTGTTTATTAATCAGGACTGTACTGTACATGCCACAATATTTCTTAACTAAATACGAGTGCATACATTCTCGCTGACATAACTATTATTATACAAGTACAGTTTGTGCATTGTAAAAAAGGTGTAAAAATCAGAAGAGCAATTTAAAAAGTCATGGTGATATCAACACCCAGATATAATCAGTATTTTCATTTTACAGCATCTTCCTAACATTTTTATTTTGTATTACTAATTTCCTGTTTTGTGATATTCACTAGTCCAGCATTTTCGAAGGATTGAAGTATGATAGAATACACATCCACACTTATTAGATAATAATATATTTCCCTTCAATAATGCATTAATTTTAATCAGACACAAACATTTTAATGGTGGCTGAGATTATTAGCATCCAATGTCTTACTCTGCATGTGTGATTAAATCAGAAAGAGAACGAAAACTAGGGGAAATAAAATAAACAATATAAATTTAAAGGTTCATAATTATCAAACAAGGAACCGAAGCAAAAGAAGACTCTGTGACTTATCTTATTACTATTCAGATCTAGTAAAAATCATGTCTCAGAAGGTAGTTCAGTGATACTTAGTAAAAGTCTTATATACTGCATTAAAATAATAGTGTTTAATCTATTTTTACTTTATGTAACAGACTATAGTTAATTATTTTTAAGTAAGCTGGGCCTTGCCTTCCTCTAATGTTTCTCATGAATTAGGATATTTTTATAAAAGACAATTTTAAGGACGCAAGCCCACTGAAAGTAAACTGTTGAGAACCAATTTGACTTTTGTTTGTTGTGTGTTGGTTCTAGAATGAACTGTTGGAAGACAGATAAAAGACCAAGTCTGGCCTCTTGAAGCTTAGTCAAGGGGCAGATAATACTAACTAGGCCAACAATTACAATACAAGGTAATCTGTGAAGATTAGCATGTTTTGAGACTTCAGAGTAGAGCAGTAAACTCCAGTTGGATTTTAAGAGGGACTAGGGATAGATAGGAATTGGGGACATTTAACGGGAGCAGAAAGAAGTCTTCTAGGGAGGAGAAAAGGACAATTCAGAAGGACAGCAAATTTCAAGGACTTGGGACCTTGAAGGAGCCCAGGGCACTGGTAGGACTACTGACAGATAAGTGGGCTGTGTTGTGTGTGACCTGTATATTGGGAGGGGGTAAGGGAAGAGGCTGGAGAGAAAGGCTGGGGCTCTGTTATGAATGATACTGTATAATACTCAAAGGAAATTGGCTTTTCTCCTGAAAGAGATGGATTCATTAAGGAAATTTAGATTGTGACTTCAATGTTCGTTTTCATGAACATCACTGTTCACTAAAATCAAAACGAGAAATATGTTTGGAGAAGGCGTTAACTAGATTAGTAAATGTTGATTCTTATTAGCTTATCAGCTAAAATATTGCATAGTGGCAAGGAAGAGCAAATAGCTTGGCTGGAATGTAGGTTTCATTTATATCAGGAAAATCAGGCTGTGGAGTCTAGAAACTCCTACGTAGGTTTTACCTAGGAGTGTGACTAATGGAATAGAGAAGTTTAATAGCACCAGCACATTTCAGAAGGCTGCTGAATAGTAGACAGTTGCAAATACATTATATTGAGGGATCTGCTAACAGGATGTACTCTGAACAAGAAAACATTGCAGAAACAATCTACATGTATATCATAGCTCCAGGATTACTGTTCAGGGGGTCATTTATGTTTATAACCTTCAAAAATTCAAAGCTCTTACGTTATTTGATCATGCTTATTTTCATGGGAATCAGTGCTTTTATTCCTATTTAAATGGCTAAAGTTGTTATGCATTGGGAGATGGGTTTCTTATTCTGCCTTTACGTTATAAAAACAACAAAATGATATATTTGTTGTCTTCTCAAGTATTTATCCTTATCCCTTAAAATTAACATCTGCCAAATAATTTTACCAAAGAAAAACAGGCAAATCCAGAATATCTTCTTATCTAGTGAAGGCCATTGCTTAAATATGTCCACTCCATAAATCAAGTAAATAACAACCCCAAGATATTTTCTTTTTTCACACTGAATGCATCCTGAAAACACGAAATTAGGTACACCCTTTGTTGTTCTCATATACTGTTTATGTGACACATATAAGTGAAAATGGATTATGCTCTTATATACACATTAATCTCAAAAAAGACTTTTGTGCTTTTAGAATTCACAGGCAATGTGCAAATTCTTGATGAGCATGTCTACATTTTCTACTTATTTTTGTGGTTGTAGTTTTGAGATGGAGTCTAGCTCTGTCCCCTGGGCTGGAGTGCAATGGTGCGATCATAGCTCACTTCAGTCTCAAAATCCTGGGCTCAAGAGATTGTCCCACCTCAGCCTACCGAGCAGCTAGAACCGCAGGTGCATGTCACCATGTCCAGCTAATTTTTATTTTTACTTTTATTTTTTGTAGAGATGTGGTCTCCCTGTATTGCCCAGTCTGGCCTAGAACTCCTGGCCTCAACTGATCCTCCTGACTCAGTCTCTCAAAGTGCTGGGATTACAGGCATGAGCCACCACACTGGCAAATGTCTACATTTTTTAAAACAAATTAAACATAAAGAGCTCATAAAGAATAGTCAAAGTTTATTTGTGGAAAAATATAAGACTGATCTATAAGCTTTTAATTCCACTATAATTTGTGAATGTAAACCTCTCTTTAAGATAAAAGCAGATTCTAGCATCATGAGGTACCTGAGGGCTCTAGTTAGTTACCAAGATGGGAAATGTGCCTGGGGCTTTCTGTAATTGCATTTCCACCTTGATTTGATAGGGTTGATTTGGCAAACTAGCATTTTCTCTCTATCTGTGTACTTCCACCATGCTCCAGCTCAGTGATTTTCTAATGTTGGTGGGCAGAGAATCAAGTAGAGACTTAGTCAACTTGGGCCCCTCTCCAGAGACCTGCCTCAGTAGAACTAGGCTGGGGTCCAAGGAAACTATTTTTAACAAGAACCCCTTAGTAACTTTTTCTAACCTAAGAACGCTTCTACCTACAGTATTGGCACTGCTGGATAGAGTGGCCGGTGTGAGTCAAATGAGGGTGCATGCTCTAAATTCTAAACCAGTATCAAGATTCATCTGTGGAGAATATAGTGTTAAATAATGTTATTTGTGATTAAGCATTAGCGTGTATAGAATTAAGTCATGAACACTTTTCATAGAATGCAAACAATGTATACCCCACATGACATTAAAAATCTATGTCATCATTGTCATCATCAAAATTACTATTTGACAAACTCTTTTAAGAACGTGTGTACATACACACCATTTGCAAGCAACAAAAGTGACAGAGGGAAAACGCTTCACTCAAGATACACAGAACGAGGCCCATATGGAGAAATGGACAGAAGTTACTGACAAATAAAATAAAAGATTTGAACAGTAAGAAAAATCTGCCTGTGTCTACACAGAAAGTTGGCTATTATAAAGATGAAAATTCTCCCTAAATCAAGTTACATATTCCTGAAAACAAAACGTGATTATTTTTCCTGAAAGAAACTATCCTCCAAAACAGAGGGAGCCATTTTATATTTGACTTCTTACAAAATCTCTCATAACGTGGGGGCCTCTCTCTATTTTATTTCAAACTTCATTTTGGGAAGACACAAAGGCTCTTGAAATGAGAGCCACCAATGTTTGTTTTAGATGCTTATAAAGCTTACCTCATGGAGCTGTTAACATAGCAAAATAAATTTTTTAACAAAGGAAAATTTGGTAACTATTTCTGGGGTAAAGATTTTACAATAGCAAGTATTATCACTAGACATTACTTTAAATGTGGATTTTTTTAAATCATGGTAGAAAACAATATAAAAAGTGTTCATGTGGCAGTTGTTAAGAATACACATCTTCAGGGTTTTTTAATATAAAAAGGGGAAAGAACAGTCTCATTATTATATGCATAGTTTCTCTGATTTGGTACAAAATTTCCCAGTGATGTCATTGTGGAATGATCCAAGTGTTGCCTGTCAGCAGAGATAGGAGTGAAGTTGATGATGATGGTTAGATGGCCTCACAAGGGACTCTAGTGATAGTAAAGGTTCCAGTGGCAAACACACAAGTGAAAAGTTTGAATATAGTTTCATAATGTTTGAGAGTGTAAAAAATGCATTTTTAAATTAATGCATTACTTTCTGTACTATTTTAAATAAGTGTGTATCTAAATAAACACATAAAATGTTATGAGTAAACATTAGGCTATTTAATTTCATTTCATCCTTAA